CTTTGGGAGGCCAAGGCAGGCGGATCATCTGAGGTCAGGAGTTCAAGACCAGCCTTACCAATATGGTGAAACCCCATCTCTACTAAAAATACAAAAATTAGCTGGGCATGGTGGTGAGCGCCTGTAGTCCCAGCTACTCAGGAGGCTGAGACAGGAAAATTGCTTGAACCCGGGAAGCGGAGGTTGCAGTGAGCCGAGATCGTGCCACTGCACTCCAGCCTGGGCGACAGAGCGAGACTCCGTCTCAGAAAACAACAACAACAACAAAAAACAGCTAGGAGGTGACAATGACTCACATGTCAATATGTGGAAATAAAGTTGTAATAATGAGGATAATGTAATAATGAGAGTAATGACTAAATTTTCGGCTTTACAGAAAAACACATAAAGAAAACTAAGGGGAAAAAGCCTTTAGCTGATCCAGAATTTAGTGAGGGCAATGTGGAGAAGTAGGAGAAACGGCTACTCAAATAGATTCCAGTCCACTTCCCCTCAAGATTGTGTCAATTATGCCCGTGAGCCTGGGTCTCTTGGCCTGTAAAACGGAGTCATAACCACCCGCCCCCGGGAAGACAGAACCTGCCTGTCCACTTTCTGAACTTTTCATCCCCAGTATCGACGTCCAGAGGCCTGAATGAGTAAACGTTCCAGGAGATGGAGCAGCCTCCGGAGGCTCGCTTTGGGCAGCTCAGATTTACCCGGAAGCCGATGCCACCTGGCCAGAGGTGAGGCACCGGCAACCAGAAGGGGGCCCTGAGCATGACCGGTCAGTGCCACCCGGCCGGGAAGACACCATCTCCCCGCCCAGTCCTCTAGAATGACTCCGTCATCAATAATTCATTAAGAACCTCCTCTCAATTGGCTGACGCCTTCAGCCCTCTCTGGCAGAGATCCAATCAGGAAGGACCTGAGAGAGCTCGTCTGAATAGTGGGCGAGCGCGCGTGACGTAGCGGCCGAAGACTGGCTGTGGCAGCACAAGGCGGGGCCCTCCTCGGGCGGCGGCCAGCGCGGCCGGGGCGGCTCAGTGCGAGCCGGGGAGAGTCGAACCCGGAGCAGGGTCCCATCCGAGCGTGGACTGGCGGCAGGATGTTCAGCTGGATGGGGCGGCAGGCGGGCGGGCGCGAACGCGCTGGCGGCGCGGACGCGGTGCAGACGGTGACGGGCGGGCTGCGCTCGCTCTACCTGCGCAAGGTGCTGCCGCTGGAGGAGGCGTACCGCTTCCACGAGTTCCACTCGCCTGCGCTGGAGGACGCCGACTTCGAGAACAAGCCCATGATCCTGCTGGTGGGCCAGTACAGCACCGGCAAGACCACCTTCATCAGGTACCGTCACCGCCCCTCGCCCGGCTCCCGCCGCTAAGCTTTCTCTTCTTCTTCCCTCTCCCAGATACCTACTGGAGCAGGATTTCCCAGGCATGAGGATTGGTCCGGAGCCCACCACAGACTCCTTCATCGCCGTGATGTATGGAGAGACTGAGGGCAGCACCCCAGGGAATGCTTTAGTCGTGGACCCCAAAAAGCCGTTTAGAAAGCTCAGTCGCTTTGGAAACGCTTTCCTGAATCGGTAAGGACCAGCAAGCTGCCATCTTCGGTCAGTTCTGACCCCTCCTTTGATCCGTCTCTTCCAGATTCATGTGCTCACAGCTCCCCAATCAGGTCCTGAAGAGCATCAGCGTCATCGACAGCCCCGGCATCCTTTCTGGGGAGAAGCAGCGCATCAGCCGAGGTCAGTGCCTGTCCCTGCCCCTCCCCACCAAGGGCTACACTGACGTGTCCTTCTCTCCACCCAGGCTATGACTTCTGCCAGGTCCTGCAGTGGTTTGCCGAGAGGGTGGACAGGATCATCCTGCTCTTTGACGCTCACAAGCTGGACATCTCAGATGAATTCTCAGAGGCCATCAAGGCCTTCCGGGGCCAGGACGACAAGATCCGTGTCGTGCTGAACAAGGCCGACCAAGTGGACACGCAGCAGCTGATGCGGGTCTACGGGGCCCTCATGTGGTCCCTAGGCAAGGTCATCAACACGCCCGAGGTACTGCGCGTCTACATTGGCTCCTTCTGGGCGCAGCCCCTGCAGAACACGGACAACCGCCGGCTCTTCGAGGCTGAGGCCCAGGACCTCTTTAGAGACATCCAGAGCCTCCCCCAGAAGGCAGCGGTGCGCAAGCTCAACGACCTCATCAAGCGAGCGAGGCTGGCCAAGGTAAGCCAGGAGATGCCTTGCACAGAGGCCAGGACACTTCCCTGCCTGATCTATACCCCTCCAGGTGCATGCCTACATCATCAGCTACCTGAAGAAGGAGATGCCAAGTGTATTTGGAAAGGAAAACAAGAAGAGAGAGCTTATCAGCAGGCTACCGGAAATCTACATTCAGCTACAGCGAGAATACCAGATTTCTGCAGGGGACTTCCCTGAGGTCAAGGCTATGCAGGTACTGGGAGCCCACTACAATGTCACGGGCAGTGTAACCCATCCTGTGGTTTGTCCTTCTGCAGGAACAGCTTGAGAACTATGACTTCACCAAATTCCACTCGCTGAAGCCCAAGCTGATCGAGGCAGTGGACAACATGCTGAGCAACAAGATCTCGCCCCTCATGAACCTCATCAGCCAGGAGGAGACGAGCACGCCCACGCAGCTGGTGCAGGGCGGCGCCTTCGATGGCACCACCGAGGGCCCCTTCAACCAGGGCTACGGGGAGGGTGCCAAGGAGGGCGCCGACGAGGAGGAGTGGGTCGTGGCCAAAGACAAGCCCGTCTACGACGAGCTCTTCTACACTCTGTCGCCCATCAATGGCAAGATATCAGGTGTCAACGCCAAGAAGGAGATGGTGACCTCCAAGCTGCCCAACAGCGTCCTGGGCAAGATCTGGAAGCTGGCCGACTGCGACTGCGACGGCATGCTTGATGAGGAGGAGTTCGCGCTGGCCAAGCACCTCATCAAGATCAAGCTCGACGGCTACGAGCTGCCCAGCAGCCTGCCCCCCCACCTCGTGCCCCCCTCGCACAGGAAGTCCCTGCCCAAGGCCGACTGAGGGGTGGGCTGCAGAACGGGGTGGGAACTGGGGGACCTGGGCCTCAGGCCTGCTCCACCACTGACTCACCGAATGACCTTGGGCAAGGCACTGCCCTCTCTGTGCCTTGGTTTCCCCATCTGTAGAATGGGGAGGGTGGACACTGGAAACTAGATGACTTCTTTCACCTCCAAAATTCCCTTAGTTTCTATGAAAATATTGGGGGTAGGGGGGTGGATTAGGAGATTGAAGGGTTGAGAAGAAAGAGAAATTGTCCAAAGAGTCCTCAGAACCTGCCTGGAGAAATGCGCATGGGGGTGGGCCTGGTAAGTCCCAGGAACCACAGGAAGTGAGCTAAGGCTCACCCAGAGCAGCTGGGTCTCCAGGCTGCCTGGGCTTTTTGTCCTCATGAACAACTCTGGAGCAGCTGTCTGTCCCTCAGAGGGCACCTGGAGGCAGCAAAGATTATCTTATTTATTTTATTTTGTTTTCTGCTATATTTAGAGTGGCAAAAAAATAGAGCAGAGGGTTTCTGCTGTCTCCAGACTGTCTACCAAAGAGAAGGCGACAGATGCCTCCTGGGTTTGGAAGGGGGATGCACTGTGGATCTGCCATCCATTCTGCAGTCTCCAGCAGAGCAGGCAGTCAGGCCCCAGCGTGCCTCCATCCCAGTGCCCCGATGACCATCTGGTCAGCCCTCCCAACCTCCCTTCCAGGGGGCTTACCAGCAAAGCCATATTCGGCTAGGAATTTGGAATTCACAACCTTTATTAACCCCTGGCAAAACTTCCCGTTTGCATGTCAAATCACATTGAAGCCTGAAAATTAGCTTTTCTTACTGGTTTTTCCAATAAGTAATAGCAAAGCCCACTTATCATACTTAAACTACAGTAAAGAAAAGAGGTGGTTCTCTGCAGTGATCGTTTAGTGTGGCCCTCAAACATTAAATATCCCGAGGTCTCCTTGGTGGGTGGCAGGATTTAAATTCAATCAAATCCTGTCCTAGTGTGTGCAGTGTCTTCGGCCCTGTGGACACAGGTGAATGAGGGACCAGCCCTGCCCTGGGCTGTTGAGAAGAGATCAGTCCACCCAGAGTTAGACATTGTTTTTGTAGAAAACAGGCATTTATTATGTCTAGGGTTTTGTGTTTTTTTTTTTTCCTTACAGGATAAAAGCCTTTATACAGAAACAAAATGGAACCTTTCATATAAAACCTTTTCTTTAAAGGCTGTGTGGTTCGTATCATGAATGCCCATCACGAGGCAGGATTCGGGCACATACCTGTACTTCTGCTCCAGAGTGTGCGCTCCCCAAATCCCCTGAGTAAACCTCTCTGGACTGCTGCTCAGACACCTGCGTCAGGTGGAGGTGCCTCCCCCTCTGTGGGCACCAGCTTGGGGAGGTAGGTGACTTTTCCTTGCAAATCTCCCTGCCTCATCTCCAGAAAATTGCATACCTGCATGGCCTCTCTGCATTATTTATGCAGGAAGAGACACGAAACAGCAATGGCCACATGGTATGGGGGCCTGCTGGCACCAGAAGTGAATGAAATCAGAACCGTCCCACTGAGTCTTCCAAAAGGCACATAATTTTTTTTTTCTGTCACCTGCCTTTGGTGACAGGGTCAAAGGCACAGATTGAAGAGAAAATCTTGATTTGGGAGAAGCATTTATATCCAGATGCCTACCCTTACACTCCCTAGCTTACTTTCTACATAATTTAGTTTTAAGAGCAGGAAATGCATAACATGGTTTTTAGTCTTAACAAGCACTTAAATTCATTAGACGCATAGAAAAGAACCATTTATTATTTTATTATTTTTATTTTTATTTTGAGAGGAAGTCTCTGTCACCCAGGCTGGAGTGCAGTGGCGCAATCTCAGTTCACTGCAACCTCCGCCTCCCAGGTTCAAGTGATTCCCCTGCCTCAGCCTCCCAAGTAGCTGGGACTACAGGCACCCGCCACCACGCCCGGCTAATTTTTGTATTTTAGTAGAGATGGGGTTTTACCATGTTGGTCAATATGGTCTCGATCTCCTGACCTCGTGATCTACCCACCTCGGCCTCCCAAAGTGCTGTAACCTAAGCAGACAGTTCTGTGAATGCGTGAGGACCACCTGAAGTCTGCAGCCACGGTGGAGGTCACCAAAGGGTGAACTGAGAGAGAAGAGGGAATTCACTTGCCCAAAGGTTTACAGATGCCCAGGCAAACTGATTTTTCCATCCAGAATTATCTTGTTCTTTAACTCTCCTCAATTGTCATATATAAACATGAATTTATATACATGTGTGTCACATGAGTATGTCGTTTTAAAACAACGTGTACATATGTAAGTTTTGTCTGGATACAGAAAGCTGCTTTAGAGGGCAGCAGGTTGAGGTCTCTGATTTCTCCGTGGAGGAAAACCTCTCAGGCACTGTGATCTCCCTACCTCTGCGCTCTCAGGTGGGAGAGGCGTCAGGCAGCGGAGTCCTTTCCCTGCTGGCACCTGGTAATGTTCTTGGAGAGAAAGGAAAAAAAAAGGAAATCATTTGGCCACTTTTCTTAATATCCTCTTACATGCAGTCATTCATCAAGAAAAGTTGACTGGAAAAGAAAACACTAGAAAATATGAGGGATGGCGACCAAGTGAGGACTTGTATCTTCCCAGGACCAGTACAAAGTTCTGTGAATGTGTCCACACCACCAGCTGTCTCCCTACCCCACACGGCAGGGCGGCAGGGCCGACCCTGGGGCCTGCTCACCATCACCGTTGCCCTTCCTGCACCACCCCAATTTTCAAAGAACCTCTTCCACAGAGTGTTTATGTATAGGAGAGAGGGTGGAAGTACCTAAACTCTAGAACTACAACATCTAAGAAGCTGAGGCCCTGTTTTCTACACAGCATATGGTATCGCATAACACAAACCTTCCGGTCTTGAGTTTAAAGGGAAAATGAAAACTCCAGCCTATTGCTCCCACAGTCTGCTTCCAAGTTGTCAGCCTGCCAGTGAGGGTCTCCTGACCCCGTTTGTAGAGAAACACTGCACTAAGACTTGGGAATCTCCCCAGCTCCCAGGGAGGGGTGGCACACAACAGCCTTCCAACCTGCTTCCGCCTCCTGCTCCAGCCCTGCAGCGTCTGTCAATTCATTTCTCAACTCACCGCACTTGGATGGCCTGGGGGCAGGGTTGCTCTTCTGGGGGAGGGTCATTCATTCAGTTGGCTTTTGGCTTTCCTTTCTCCGGGCTGGGCCTGGTTCTCTTTTGAACACTTGTCGTGCTGCAGCAAGAGCATCTTTGGATTTGGGGCTGTGGAGCTGTGGTTCACCCGCGGGAGTCACAGCCGCGGCCTGGACCTTTCCACCTCGCACCCTCGCTCACCCTCCTTCATGATGCCTGGAGGATGCCTGAGACAATTGCCTTGAAGATGAGGAAAGTGTTTCACTGTTTATTTTCTCCATGGGATGTAGCAGGCAAGCATGCTTAGGACAGAAAACCACTGAGTTTACTCAGGTAAATGCGGGCCTAATACAAGAGTATTGGGTTCCAATGTTGGTTAACCAATGCAGTTAATACGCAATGCTTCTATTTTTTTTCTTTTTGTAATCTTATTTAGAAGTTTCAAACAAAAAGACATAGTCTGCTGATCAATAAACATGGAGCTGCCCTCTCCCACTGGCTCATTTTCCAGTGGCTGCGTGCTGGCCTCTCGGAGCAGAGTGTGGATCCCTGGATCCAGGTTGAACCGGGGGAGAAGAGTTAGGGAGAGGGTGTGCCTGTGAGCCCCAACTCTTCCTGTGGAGAGAAACCCAAAATGCAGCCGCTTCAGAAGGAAAGCGGCCCCATCAGGTGGGGACAGAAGAGGGTAGGCAGCAGAGGCCAGGTCTGTGGACAAAAGCCCCACTTCAGAGTGGTTGGAAGCCAGGACAGGAGGGACTCATGGAGGTGACCGCTTCACAGGAGTCCTTTCTCCAGTCGTGCTAGGGAGGAGCCCCTGCCTGTCCAGCACTGCCCCTGCCTCTTGCTGTACCTTGCCAGTGTGCCCTCCCCCCGCCCACTACCATAGTAGGCATCTGGCTTTTCCCACCAACCCATCTACCTTTTTGGTGGTCCAGACCTACAGTCTCCTTGCAGAGCACTCCTCCTCCCACCCTCACTTCAAGTGAGGTTTGGATGAGATTGACCACATCCCCTTGGTCACAAATATTGGCTCAGGAATGGACATGTGGCCCTGTTCAAGCCTATGAGAGCCAGGACCCCCAGACTTATGTTAGAACTCTTGAGAGAGATACTCTGTCTTCTCTGAACCTTGCAGTATATAGAAATGAGCCTATTGATGCAACAATATAAATGGCACTGAGAGGGGTGTCCAGAGCTGCTGGGGTCAGGGGAGGGAGGTCAGCCTGGCAGAAGCCATCTTGTGGAGCATGAAAATGAAAGAGACCTTGAGAAAGGCCAGAGGAATCCAGGCCTGTGGTGACAACATTTGAGCTGCTGGATCAAACCTCACCTGAAGTCCTTCCTATTCCTACTAGATATTTTTTTCCACTGTGTGGGCCAATGCATTCCCTTTATACTGTGTAAGCCAGGCATGGTGGCTCACACCTATAATCCCAGCAATGCAGGAGGCTGAAGTGGGAAGATCGTTGAGGCCAGGAGTTCAAGACCAGCCTGGGCAACCTAAGAAGACCCTGTCTCTAAAAAAGAATTAAATATAAATAAATAAATAATAAAAATATAATGTTTAAACCAGTTTCACTTGAGATTTTAGTTACTTGCAACAT